ATTAATTCAAAAGACCTGTCTTCAAATTTTGAGATTCTCTTCTCTGCTCGTTCTAGTCTATTCTTAAGGCTTTCAACTGTTCTTCATAATTCTTTCAGTGAAATTTTCATTTCCAGAAGTTGTTTGTTTCTTTAAGATCTCTACCTTCTTGGTAAATTTCTAGCTCATATCAGGAATTGATTTTCTGATGTCTTTGCATTGGTATTCAGTTTTCTCTTATGTCTTATAGAACTTCTTTAAAATCAGTATTTTGAATTCTTTATCTGACATTTTGAAGATTTCTTATTGGTTCAAATCCATTGCTAGAGAATTACTGTGCTCCTTTGGAGGTGTTATAGCACTTTGTTTTTCATACTTCCAGTATTATTATCCTGATTTCTTTGCATCTGGAGAATTAGTCACTTCTATTATTGAATTTACTTTCATTGGGGTGTGACTTATTTTTCTTGGGAATGTGACTATAATGTATGCTGAGTAGGGTTATTTGGCTTTGTTTCTGGCTGTCTAAACTGGTGTAGACTCTGTATGATTTTCTTGTTTGTAAATATCCTTAGTGTACTGGTTTGGGTGTCCCAGATAATGATTTGGGCTATGGAACACACAGTGGTCCTGGTTCCATGCTTTGTATCCAAGGCAAGAGGGCAAAGCTGGGCAGTGTTGGGTTGTGCAAGTCTGCACTTGAACCCCACGATGGCATGTACAAGTGCTGGCCCTTACAAGGTTCAGAGAGCAATCCTCAGACCTCTGAAGAAACGCTCCAGCAATAAGCAGAGCAACTGCTGCTATGCCAATGACCCCATGAGGGAAAGAGTACATCCTAGGCTCCATGGCCTATCAAGGGGTAGTAAGACCCAGTTTGCTCTCATTAAACCCAGCAGGGCTCTTTCCCACAGCTGGACACTAGCAGTGCGTTGGGACAGTTAGCCAACTCAAATGCACTTTGCCTTTAGAGTGTGAAAATGCCTCAGGCTGCAAAACTTGCTACCGTGGTCAAAACCACTCCTCTCAGACTCAAACCCTCCTGGTCTTGTCCTGCAAGGTGGATTCCCAATTCCATTGTCCACAGCTGAAGCCCATGCTATTCTTGCCTCTCCATTCTGGCCATGTGGATTCCTCCTCCAATCAAGGTAAGATCACAAATCTCTGGCTAACAACTCTATAAATAGGAGCTTTTCTTTCTTCTTTGAGTAGGACTTGCAATTTGAAGATACCAACTGAAAGTGTGTCATCTTCCTTGAAGAGCAAGGTAAGTTTCTAGCTCTGTTCTACGGTCTGTTTTCACTCTATTGCTTTATTTCTCATTGCTACAGGTCATCTTAAGTTTCTCAGATAATACTGATGGAGAATTGTACGGAAGTGACAAAGTTCATTCTTCTAGGACTAACCAGTGTCCCAGAACTACAGATCCCCCTCTTTATCTTGTTCACCTTCATCTACCTCCTCACTCTGTGTGGGAACCTGGGGATGATGTTGCTGATCCTGATGGACTCTTGTCTCCACACCCCCATGTACTTTTTCCTCAGTAACCTGTCTCTGGTGGACTTTGGATACTCCTCAGCTGTCACTCCCAAGGTCATGGCTGGGTTCCTTAGAGGAGACAAGGTCATCTCCTACAATGCATGTGCTGTTCAGATGTTCTTCTTTGTAGCCTTGGCCACGGTGGAAAATTACTTGTTGGCCTCAATGGCCTATGACCGCTATGCAGCAGTGTGCAAACCCCTACACTACACCACCACCATGACGGCCAGTGTAGGTGCCTGTCTGGCCCTAGGCTCATATGTCTGTGGCTTCCTAAATGCCTCATTCCACATTGGGGGCATATTCAGTCTCTCTTTCTGTAAATCCAATCTGGTACATCACTTTTTCTGTGATGTTCCAGCAGTCATGGCTCTGTCTTGCTCTGATAAACACACTAGTGAGGTGATTCTGGTTTTTATGTCAAGCTTTAATATCTTTTTTGTTCTTCTAGTTATCTTTATCTCCTACTTGTTCATATTCATCACCATCTTGAAGATGCATTCAGCTAAGGGACACCAAAAAGCATTGTCCACCTGTGCCTCTCACTTCACTGCAGTCTCCGTCTTCTATGGGACAGTAATCTTCATCTACTTGCAGCCCAGCTCCAGCCACTCCATGGACACAGACAAAATGGCATCTGTGTTCTATGCTATGATCATCCCCATGCTGAACCCTGTGGTCTACAGCCTGAGGAACAGAGAAGTCCAGAATGCATTCAAGAAAGTGTTGAGAAGGCAAAAATTTCTATAAGTTTGGAATTTTAACATTGTTGTATACACAAAAATGTTGTTTCCCTCATCTCAGACTTTCCTCATGCAATGAGTTACATTTGAAACCCCACAATACATTTAAGTTCATGAGGTGATATTCTTACCTCTTTAGAAGTCAATTTTTTAATAAAAATAAAATATTATCAGAAATGTAATACCTGAATGAGGAAGGCTAAATGGAAATGTTAGAATTTTTGGAACTTGCTGGTCAAAACTTACTAATGACATTCGGTTTACTCACTTGTTCCCCTTGCATTTTTTCTACCACATTCCAGTGCAAACATACTTGTTAAACAGGGACACCAACAAGCCCACAAAAAAGTACATGTTTATGCCTCTTGTGGGCACATAGGCATTAGAAGGAGAAATTTACTCAGAAGTAAATGGAGTGTGGCTAGTTTTTATATAAAGGATGTAAGTAATTAATTTAGTATTATAGTATAAATTTATTTTTGAATAGACTTTAAGAACAGTTTTATGTTCACAGCAAAATGGAGAGGTAAGTACAGAGATTTCCCATATACCTTCTGCCCCCACATACATATACCCTCCCTCATTGTCAATATCCTCCAACAGAGTGCTACATTTTTTACAATTGATGAACCTACATTGACACATCATTATCATCTCAAGACCATAATTTACATTAGGATTCACTCTTGCTGTTGTCCCTTCTATGGATTTGAATAAATGTATAATGACATCTATTTATCATTATAGTATCATATTGAGTAGTTTCACTGCTCTAAAGCTCTTCTATGCTCTACTTACTCATTCTTCCTTCTTCCCTAACCCCTGACAACTACTGATCTTTTTCTGTCTCCACAGTTTTGCTTTCTCCAGAATGTCATATAGTTAAAATCATATGGTATGTAACCTTTCCATATTGGCTTATTTCACATAGTAATATGCATCTGTTTTCTCCATAACTTTTCGTGGCTTGATAGCTCATTTCATTTTAGCACTGAATATTGTCTATTGTCAAGTGGTATCACACTTTATTCATGTACCTACTGAAGGATATTTTGGTTGCTTCCCTAGTGTTGGCAGTTATGAATAAAGCCGCTATAAACACCTGTGGTTTAACTGGTATTTTCTTTCTCCAA